TTAGTACGCTGCTGTCTTCACTGTCACAAGGACCCTGGAAACCACTGAAGAGCAAAATCCCCCTTTTCGCCCCACAGATACCTTCCAACCCCCTTTCTGTGCTTCCTTCCCTAGAAAAAACCGAAGAGTGACAATCCTCAGCAATCCGCTATTTCGCTTCACTGACAAGGGAGGTGGCGGGGGCGGTGGGGGGTGAAAAGTGGAAAAGAACACAGAGGAAGGTGAGAAGACACAGTGGAAGAAGTGTGGGGGGAGGTCATCGTAGGAAAAAGACCAGGTATAAAAGAATGCAAGAAAATTGAGGGGAGAGTTATCAGAGGGAAACTTGCTAAGAAAAAAAAAAATTAAGGACACGGGAGGTAAAGAGGTGAGGTCAGGTGGAGCAGCCCAGGATGAATTAAGAGGTGGGCAGGAGGTACGGGGCCGAGGCCGTGATGCCCAGGGTTTAGGGCCGGCGGCTTAGAAGTGGGCAGCAGGTATTCGGCAGACCGATGTCGGGCGAGTCAATGATGTGCAGAAAGCTCCAGACCCAGTTCCGGGAAATCGGGGCCAGGAATCTATGAGGTTCCCAAGTATAGAGAACACAGCGCTCTTACCGGTAGTTTGGGGCTGACCTCGCCCTTGCAAAAGTGGCAGAAAAACCGGTGGGCGGCTACAGCGGCGCCCGAGTCCGCCCCGGCCGCCGAAGCCTCCGCCATTTTTGCCCTCCGCCGCGGCCGTCCGAGAGGGCAGCCGGCCCGTCCCTCGCCAGGCCGCTACCTCCCGAGCTGCAGTCGTCGCCGCCGCCGCCGCCTCGGTGCGGCCCACCGCTTCAGAGCCCGCGTCGGTCACGTGAGTTGGCCAGGCCCAGAAACGCGGCGGCGCCAACAGCTACCCTGCGGCCCGCCTCCCAGCACCAAAGAGGCGCAGGAAGGAGAGACAAACGGCCCGCCCGCCGGCTCCACAAACAGCCCCTCGCTGGTCCTCCAGTCTTCCAGCGAGAAGAAAGAAAGAGCGTCCCCGGAAGCCGCCGAAACTCTGGGGTAGAGTGGCACGCGCTTTTTGCTTTTCCGCGTCTTCTTCGGTGGCGATCCGCGTCCTAGAAAGGGCGGTGGGCTCCACCTCGGCCTAGAAGGCCAGCGGGAGCCGTAGGAAGCCGTCGCGGGAAGCTCAGCCGAATTGGAGTTGGAGCCCCCGGATTGCGCTGACCCTGAGGTTAGTGGAAAATGCTGTCTGAACGTGGCGGCTCTATTGTACCATTTTGGTGTTTTTTCCCTAGCTCTCAGACTCCCCAGTACAATGACTCAAGCAGAAATTAAGCTCTGTTCTTTGTTGCTGCAAGAGCATTTTGGAGAGATTGTAGAAAAAATTGGAGTCCATCTGATAAGAACCGGCAGCCAGCCACTAAGAGTAATTGCCCATGACACAGGAACATCACTGGATCAGGTATGTCTAAATGACATTCATTTTCTCTCATTTCCTCTCTTTCTTCTCTTTATGTTCCATTTAGGTGAAGAAAGCCCTGTGTGTCCTCGTCCAACATAACCTGGTGAGTTATCAAGTGCACAAACGTGGTGTGGTGGAGTATGAAGCCCAGTGCAGCCGGGTATTGCGAATGCTTAGATATCCCCGGTACATCTATACTACCAAAACTCTGTACAGTGACACTGGAGAGCTGATTGTTGAGGAGCTTCTGTTGAACGGCAAACTGACAATGTCAGCTGTTGTGAAGAAAGTGGCAGACCGGCTCACAGAGACCATGGAGGGTCAGTATGGTATCCATAGCTGTTAACAAAAGATCTCATCTGCCTTTTTCCTCCTGTTATACAGATGGCAAGACCATGGACTATGCTGAAGTATCAAACACATTTGTGCGACTGGCAGACACACACTTTGTACAACGCTGCCCTTCGGTACCTACCACTGAGAATTCAGACCCTGGGCCACCACCACCTGCCCCCACACTTGTCATTAATGAAAAGGACATGTACCTGGTTCCTAAACTCAGCTTGATAGGTAAGGAATTTTAACCCCTGGAACTGTGACTTATAGTCTAAGTGTTTAATTGTTTGTTTGGCAGGGAAAGGTAAAAGGAGGAGATCATCTGATGAAGATGCTGCTGGGGAGCCCAAGGCCAAGAGACCAAAATATACTACAGATAACAAGGAGGTAATGGGGCTTCTTGATTAGAAGTCCTCACCTAGCTAAATGTTTCTCTAAATCTTTTCCTCAGCCCATTCCAGATGATGGGATTTATTGGCAGGCCAACCTTGACAGATTCCACCAACACTTCCGTGACCAAGCCATTGTGAGCGCAGTTGCTAACAGGATGGACCAGGTAATACCTAAGTGGGTCTGTCATTGGTCATCGATTTCTGAATTCTAGTTTACTTTTCAAACAGACAAGCAGCGAGATTGTGCGAACCATGCTCCGAATGAGTGAGATTACCACTTCCTCTAGTGCTCCCTTCACCCAGCCATTGTCTTCCAATGAGGTGAGTTTCATGTTCTTGCACTAACTTTCTGACAAACCCATTTTAAGTGTCCTTTGCTCCATAGATCTTCAGATCCCTACCTGTTGGCTATAACATCTCTAAGCAAGTTCTTGATCAGTATCTCACTCTGCTGGCAGATGATCCAGTAAGTCTGTTTTTGCTTTTTTTCTTTTTTCTGTTCAGTTAACACTCTCTCTTTTTCTTAATAGCTAGAGTTTGTTGGAAAGTCTGGCGACAGTGGTGGAGGAATGTATGTCATCAGTATCCTTACCAGTTATTTCCTTAGAGTCAGGATTACTGAGTGACCTTAATTCTCTACATAAAGACCTCCATAAGGCATTAGCATCCCTAGCCACAGCCACTCTGGAGTCCGTCGTACAGGAGAGGTAAGGGGGACACTGGTTGGGTTTGGGATCACGCATGCCATTTGCTTTCTTCATTCCTTTCCAGATTTGGGTCTCGCTGTGCTAGAATATTCCGTCTAGTTTTGCAGAAGAAACACATAGAGCAGAAGCAAGTGGAAGACTTTGCAATGATTCCTGCAAAGGAGGCAAAGGATATGCTATATAAGATGCTCTCAGAAAATTTCATGTCACTCCAGGTAACCAACCAAGGGCGTAATAATTGCCAACCTTCTGCTATTTTTCTTTCTATTGGACAAATAGGAAATTCCCAAAACACCAGACCATGCCCCATCCAGGACCTTCTATTTATATACTGTGAACATCCTGTCAGCTGCCCGAATGTTGTTGCACAGGTGCTACAAGGTAACTCAATCTGGACCTTCTCCCCATTTCCTGTGCATTCCTTGTCTGTCTTCTCTTTCCTCAGAGCATAGCCAACTTGATAGAAAGGAGGCAATTTGAAACCAAAGAGAATAAGTAAGTAACATTTTCAGTTGAGTTATTTACATGAAGATGTCTCAGAGTTGTGTTTGTTTGACAGGCGTCTACTAGAAAAATCTCAGAGGGTAGAAGCCATCATTGCATCTATGCAGGCTACTGGTGCAGAGGAAGCACAGTTACAAGAAATAGAGGAGATGATCACAGCTCCTGAACGTCAGCAGCTAGAGACCCTGAAACGTAATGTCAACAAGTAAGCATCATAAACTTCAGACCTGCATTTCAAGTCTAGGCAAATGCCTTTACTTTTCACTCAGGTTGGATGCCAGTGAGATCCAGGTGGACGAAACCATCTTCCTGCTGGAGTCTTACATTGAGTGCACCATGAAGAGACAGTGATCCAGAAGAAGCATCTTCCTCAGAAGATCTGGGGGGATGGAAAGCAAAATAAAGGAGGTGCCTGGATGCATTATTTGCAGTGGGATAAGTCGCAGAGTCTTCAACTAAACCCCCCTCTCTATCCCCTGCAGCCCAGGATACACCTGAAAGAATTTGGCATATTTAGATCCATTGCTGTAGTCTCCCCTCATCAAATCTTGGCAGTGGGAAGAACCTTAAATCAACAAGGTTAATCATCTATCAGATGCATCTGTTCCCATAAAGAAGTTACCCACACCTATGGTTACCTATATCCCTGGCAATAGGAAACTTCCTAAGAAGTTAATTTTATTTTCAGATGTCTATGCCTGTTCTTTATTTTGTTGAGATAGGTGATAGATAGATAGATAGATAGATAATTTGTTGTTGTTGAGACAGGATCTCACTCTGTCACTCAGGCTGGGGTGTAATAGCGCAATCACAGCTCCCTACAGCCTTGACCTCCTGAGCTCAAGCAGTCCTTCCACCTCAGCCTCTGGAGTAGCTGGGACTACAGGCATGCACCACACATACCCAGCTATTTTTTATTTATTTATTTATTTTTTTGTAGAGACAGGGCCTCCCTGTGTTGCCCAGGCTGATGAACTGTAATTTTTAACACACACAGTGTAGGGAATGTGAAAGACTATCACAGAGTAGAAGAAAAAATTATTTTCAGGGTTAGCAGGTGGATTGTCCCAAGCAGTCACACTAGAATCTGTGGACTGAAGCCACATTTGCCAGCTCCAGGCTTCTAACACATCTGAAACTGTGTATGTAGAACAGCTAGCTCAATGCCTGGCATATGGTAAGCACACAGTAAATTAGCGCCTTCCTCTTCTCCATGGTTCCTTAAAACTGGCAACGCTAAATTCTCTCTCTCAGTATCACGGATATAATTTGTCCCAGCAGCTTTAATTCATTTAAAGCAGTTAGATGTTTTATAATATCTTCAGTTTTCTCTCACCAATGTGTTTTCTAATTGTTTAAACACTTGAGTGTCAAACAATTGCCAGCCACCATACTAAACACAACATACAAGGATAGATAAATAAGACACCATCTCTGCCCTCAAGCCAGTCACCATCATTTACTAAGCACCTGTTTTGTGCTAAGTACTGGGGTAAGCCTTGGGGATATAAAGATTAATAAATTTTGAGCATACAGTCTAGTAGGAGGAGACAAATAAGTACATAAGTACCAGGAAGTATTAGGGGTGCTACAGTAGAAGAGTAAACACTATGTACAGAGAGGCCAGAAAGGGAAAAGGGTCAGGCAGGGAAGGGAACACAGAGAGTGACAATGTATAGTTTGAAAGATGAGGATGCTTTATTTGCAAACTATCTTAACAAGGGATTCGTAACCAGAATATATAAGGAGCTCAAACAATAGCAAAAAGAACAATCCAACTTAAAAATGGCCAAAAGATCTTAATAGGTAGTTTTCGAAAGAAGATACACAAATGGCCGACAGATACATCAAAAAATGTTCAACATCACTAATCAGAGAAATGGAAATCAAAATCAATGAGATAACATCTCACCCCAATTCATTACTTTTATCAAGAAGAAAGAATGAATGCTAGTGAGGATGTGGAAAAAGGAGAGCCCTGCCTGGTACACTGTTGGGAATGTAAATTGGTACAGCCACTGTGGAAGACTACAGAGGTTCCTCAAAAAACTAAAAACAGAACTATGCTCCAGCAGTTCCACTACTGGGTATATATATATCTCCAAAAGGAAAGAAATCAATGTATCAAAAAGATACCTGCACTCCCATGTTTATTGCAGCAGTATTCACGATAGCCAAAACATGGAATCAACCTAAGTGCCCATCAATAGATGAAAGGCTAAAGAAAATGTATTATTCAGCCATAAGAATGAATGAAATCCTGTCATTGGCAGCAACATGGATGGAATTGGAGGTCATTATGTTAAGTAAAATAAACCAAGCACAGAAACAAATATTGCATGTTCTGTCTCACATAGGAGCTAAA